CTACCTATGTATCCTCGTTTCCTGCGGCCCATCCCCTGGCTTACTCCATTGTGGCCAGGCTGACTTCCATGATGTCACTGAATATATAGATTGAGAAAAGGGCCAATATTATTGACTGTACTTTTTCTAAAAATGCAGTGACTCAGGCAAGAGACGTGAGAATCTGTGGTCTATCCTGCTCATCCTCTTCAGGGGATTCTTCTGAGGGCTGTGCTCAGTCACGGACTCAGAGGCTTTCTGAAATTCTGCAGGCAAGAAAAAACGAGCAAACATGGAGTCTTATGTTTGCCACTCTGTCTCACCCCCTTGGTGTTGGAAACTTGATGAGCATACGAATTAACGAAATCACTACCACCTAATGAAATCACTACCACCTATTAATAATAACAAGTACTGGCTGGGCGTGGTGGCTCATGCCTGTAATTTATGAGCTTTAGGAGGCCGAAGCAGGAGGACTGCTTGAAGCCAGGAGTTTGAGACCAGCCTGGGCAACACAACAAGATACAGTCTGTACAAAAAAAAAAAAAAATGGTGCCACGCAACTGTAGTCCCAGCTACTAGAGAGGCTGAAACAGGATTCCTTAAGCCCAGGAGTTCAAGGCTGCAGTGAGCTAAAATTGCGCCGCTGCACTCCAGCCTGGGTGACAGAGCAAGACCATCTCAAATAAACAAACAAACAAACAAACGAGTACTAAGAGCATGGATGACGGTAACACCCGTGATAATAAATACAGTAGCATGCTGGTTAAATAGCACCGGCTCTGATCCCACACCCCGGGTTCGAATCCAGGCTTTACCACTTAGTAGCTGGGAGAGTTATTTAACTCCTATTTAAGTCTTTTAGAGGAATGAGTTTAGCCACCTAGGCGGGTCCCCCCAGCAAACACGCCTCGCCCGCGACCAGAGCGAAGGCTACAGGTGCCCGCCGGCAACCCTCGGACGCATGCGCGGCCCGGGCAGGTAGGTGGAGCCACGGTGCGGGGCAGTCGGATGGTCGCACGCGGGGGCGGGGCCGCGCCTGCGCAGACCGCCTGTTATGGCGGCCGCCTAAGTCCCACAGAGACGGGAGTCGGGTGGGATCCCAGGCTGGGCCCCGCGGCGGGTAAGTGCCTGGGAGAGGCGGCGGGATAGGGTTCTTTTTCTTAAAAATTTTTTTGTTGGGACAGCTTTTGCTGCCCCACAGCAACCACTTAAATGTAGGAACTCCAGCAGTGTACTGGGATCATTAGGACAGCCTGAGTCATGATGACCTCATTTTGCAGTTGAAGAAGTGGGGGCCCTGAAGATTTCATGACATCTACCCAGGTAGGAACAGCTCCTATAGGCAGTCAGGGGTTACAGGCAGGTTTGGGTCAAATACCTGAAACCAACCCCAGGACAAGGAGGTTGCTGGTGTTTTATTAACACCTACTGTGAGCCAAGGACTCTGCTCAGCAGTTTACCCACCCAGTAACACTGCGTGAGATTGTGGCTGAAGAAACAGATGCAGAGAGGCGAAGTGATTTTCCTGAAATCACATGGCTAGAAGGTGAGAAACCAGGGATCCCCACCTGGTCTGTCGAATATAAACAAAATAACGCATTAATTTCCAGCTGGATTCTCTTCCCTGGCCAAGTCTCTGAGATCTTCTCCCAGGGCGATGCAAAGCTACTCGCTACCAGCTTGGACCTGTCTGCAGTATCTCCTCTGGGACCTGCCATGCTGAGGACCCATTCTCACCTCTGAGGGACTCCTGTCCTAGGACTAAGGTGGAGCCTGGGCCATGGTACAGCTGGCTCCTGCGGCAGCCATGGACGAGGTCACCTTTAGGAGCGACACTGTGCTGTCAGATGTCCACCTCTATACCCCGAACCATAGACATCTCATGGTACGGCTGAACAGCGTGGGGCAGCCAGGTAAGGTCCTGGGCCCAGGTGCCCTGCGGATCATTCTCATTTTGCGTTCTGTCTTGCCTTTCAGTTTTCCTGTCCCAATTCAAGCTTCTATGGAGCCAAGACTCTTGGACAGATTCAGGAGCCAAGGGTGGCAGTCACAGAGATGTTCACACAAAGGAGCCTCCTTCTGCTGAGACAGGCAGCACAGGGTCCCCTCCAGGAAGTGGCCATGGTAATGAGGGTTTCTCCCTCCAGGCCGGGACTGACACCACTGGCCAGGAAGTGGCTGAAGCTCAGCTGGATGAGGATGGGGATTTGGACGTGGTGAGAAGACCACGAGCCGCCTCTGATTCCAACCCAGCAGGGCCTCTGAGAGACAAGGTACATCCCATGATTCTAGCACAGGAAGAAGACGACGTCCTGGGAGAGGAAGCACAAGGCAGCCCGCACGATATCATCAGAATAGGTAAATAGAGGTGTGATGTGGCCCACCTGTCATGGGCATTTCTCTTGGTTTCTGTCCCATCCAGAGCACACCATGGCCACGCCCCTGGAGGATGTTGGCAAGCAGGTGGGTAGGTCTTGTCCGCTTCCTGTGGCCCTCTGCTTGTCGCTCCTTGTCCTCTTCCCTCCAGGTGTGGCGGGGCGCCCTGCTCCTGGCAGACTACATCCTGTTCCGACAGGACCTCTTCCGAGGATGTACAGCGCTGGAGCTCGGGGCCGGCACGGGGCTCGCTAGCATCATCGCAGCCACCATGGCACGGACCGTTTATTGTACAGGTAATGAGGTGACATCTCAGGCTGCAGGGAAGGGCACTTTATGGCTTGCCCTCTGTCATTCCAGATGTCGGTGCAGATCTCTTGTCCATGTGCCAGCGAAACATTGCCCTCAACAGCCACCTGGCTGCCACTGGAGGTGAGGCCCAGGGGGTCTTCTGCCAGGGAGGGTTGGAAAGTTCTCTTTTTGTTTGTTTTTACAGGTGGTATAGTTAGGGTCAAAGAACTGGACTGGCTGAAGGACGACCTCTGCACAGGTGTGTGTTTCTCTCGGACGTCCCCCAGTATGTGGGCACAAAGTGTGCTTTTGTTCTTTCTTAGATCCCAAGGTCCCCTTCAGTTGGTCACAAGAGGAAATTTCTGACTTGTACGATCACACCACCATCCTGTTTGCAGCCGAAGGTAAGAAAATTTCTCCTTCGCCGTACACGTCCTCCTCTAATGCTGGCCTTTTTGCTTCCCACAGTGTTTTACGACGACGACTTGACTGATGCTGTGTTTAAAACGCTCTCCCGACTCGCCCACAGATTGAAAAATGCCTGCACAGCCATACTGTCGGTGGAGAAGAGGTGAGCTTTGCGCCACGGGAACCGTGCTGACGGCAGTTTGTGCGTCCGACTGGCTGGTTTGCAGGCTCAACTTCACATTGAGACACTTGGACGTCACATGTGAAGCCTACGATCACTTCCGCTCCTGCCTGCACGCGCTGGAGCAGCTCGCAGATGGCAAGCTGCGCTTCGTGGTGGAGCCCGTGGAGGCCTCCTTCCCACAGCTCCTGGTTTACGAGCGCCTCCAGCAACTGGTAGGTCCAGGCCCCGAAGCAGGGCCGTTGGTCAGAAACCTGTTCTTTTCTCTGTTTGCTGCAGGAGCTCTGGAAGATCATCGCAGAACCAGTAACATGACCCATCGCCTCCACAAGGCGCGGCGTCTCGACTGTTCTTAGAGTGTATTTCTAGTAAAATCAGAAGCTCACCAAAGCAACATGCTTGAGATTTTGTCATTTTAAAAATATGGTTACACGTACCTTAGATGACCCAAGATGGTTTTCTGGGGTCTGTCCCTGCCTCCCAGTTGTAGCCAGAGAAGGTTGTTGCTGTGGGCTGGAGGTCACTTTAGTTGCCTGTTTCTCATGGTTGTGATGTGTGCTCCAGGGTCAAGCCGAGCCACGTTCCTTCTCAGCTCAGTTCCACCCACGTCAGTCATTTCAGCTGTGTGCTTTACTTGCGGTTGCGGCCCTGGCTGTGAGGTGGATTCTTGTACTGCCCTCTGTCAGCTGTTTACAGATGGGTTGACTACCACTGCCAGTATTGCCATCATATTGCCGCTCGGCACAAAAGCCTCATTTCCTCCCAGGGTTGGGTATGCTCCACCCCATCACTCTGGTGAGGGCCCCATGAGAAGGAAGAGGCAGGAGCTGGCGCCAGGAATGGACTGGCATTGGCCTTTGTATTTAATTTTAACTCTTTATCACCCAAATCAGGTACGTTTGGAATAAACCTAAGAGCCACTCTTTGGGGTCATGTGCAGCTGACCAGGGTTTGTGCAGTGATCTTCCTCAGAGGTGTTCCCTTCCGCCTGGACTCATTTTCCCTCCGCCCCTTGGTCTCTCTGTCTTATCACGTGTGTACATGTCTGTCTGTCTGGTTTTTTATCTTCTCCATCTGTGCCTCTCTCCTCCCATCTCCACCCCTTCCTGTCATCCTCTATGTCCCACTGTCTCTCTCCTTCTCTCCAGTTTTGGTCCCATCTTCCTGCTACCCTTGGCCCTCCCTGCAGCCCCTTTCCCCTGCCTTGCTGCTGCCGCACACTTTGCACCAGGGCCTTTCATGGCCCCTTTCCGCCTCCCTTGCAGCTCAGGTTTCCTGGCTTCTCCATGCACTGTCCCTGCCCACACTCGCTTCTCCCCAAGCTCCCAGGTTCCATCCCTAGGCCCATCATACCCCTGGCATTGGCTAATCCCTCATGCCAGGGGCCAGGCACTTGCAAGTCTAACTTCATCTTCCCAACAAATTTAGGAGGTCCGCAGCCTTGTGATACCCACATTACAGCGGAGAAGACTGAGGTCCAAAAAGGAAAAAGTCTCCATGAGGTCAGGGACCTTGTTTGTCTTAAATATCACTACATCCCTGCTGTATGGTCTGGCAAACAGTAGATGCTCAACACATATTGTTGAATGAATTGCTAATGTAAGTTACTAATTAGGTCATTATTTCCTATTTGTGAGTGATTTTGCCTCCAGGAACATTTGGCAGTGCCTGGAGACATTTTCGGTGGTCACAAGTAGGGGAGACGGGTGCCACCAGTATCCAGTGGGTGAGGCCAGAGATGCTGCTGAACGTTCTATAATGCGGTAATCACGGAGCATCCCCCACAACACAAAATGATCCAGCCCAAAATGTGAGTAGCGCCGAGGCGGAGAAATCCTGACTTGGAAGAAGAAAGCCAAGTACTTTAGAGAAGAAAAACGGTCTCAGCTGAACCTGTAGTGAGAGCATGCAGGAGAGTGACCTCACCCTGCCCCTCTGGGAGCAAGAAGAAAACCTATGCATGTACGTTATTATAAATCTTCAAAGAACCTAAAAGGCAGAAGTGATCCCTATTTTGCACATGAGAAATCCAAAATTCAGAGAGGTTCAGCAACTTGCCCAACATCACACAGCAACCAAGGGCAGAGTCAGGTTTAGAGCCCATGTCCACCCATGTCCATCTGACTCCTGAGCCTGTGCTTTTCCCACATTCCCGCTGGAGCAGCAGCAGCATCTGTGGCATCACGTGGATGCTGGTTAGAAATGCAACATCAGGCTGAGCATGTTGGCTCACTCCTGCAATCCCGATACTTTGGGAGGCCAAGGCAGGAGGATCAATTAAGGCCAGGAGTTCAACCAGCCTGGACAACAAAGCAAGACCCCATCTCTATTAAAAATTAAACAGCCAATTAGTCTGGCATGGTGGTTTGCGCCTGCAGTCCCAGCTACTTGGGAGGCCGAGGCAGGAGAATCGCTTGAACCTGGGAGGCGAAGGTTGCAGTGAGCCAAGATCGCAACACTGCCCTCCAGCCTGGGCAACAGAGCCAGACATCTCAAAAATTAAAAAGCCAGGCGAGGTGCCGGGCATGGTGGCTCATGCCTGTCATCCCAGCACTTTGGGAGGCCGAGGCGGGTGGATCACCCAAAGTCAGGAGTTCAAGACCAGCCTGGCCAACATGGTGAAACCCTGCCTCTACTAAAAATACAAAATTAGCCGGGTGTGGTGGCTCATGCCTGTAATCCCAGCTACTTGGGAGGCTGAGGCAGGAGAATCACTTGAACCCAGGAGGCAGAGGTTGCAGTGAGCCAAGACCATGCCATTGCACTCTAGCCTGGGCAACAAGAGCAAAACTCCATCTCAAAAAAAAAAAAAAGCCAGGCGTAGTGGCTAACGCCTGTAGTCCCAACTACTCAGAAGGCAAGGTGAGAGGATTGCTTGAGCCTAAGAATTTGAGGCTGCAGTGAGCCATGACTGCACCATTGCACTCTGGCCTGGGCAACAGAGAGAGATCCTGTCTCCAAAAAAGAAGAAAAGTATCAAGCCTCAGCTCAGGACGTGATTCCGAATCTGCATCTCAACGAGACCCTGGGTGATTTGTGTGCACAGTAGTTTGAGAAGCTCTGGGGCCTACCACATAGCCCTCAACCTATTGCTGTTTTCTAAAATTCCTACACAAACTCCGTTCCTGACAGACTTGCCATAATGGAGCAGCATTGCAGATCACTACAGGGAATATTAATAATGAGTCTTCAAATCAGAACCCCACTAGACAGAGCCAACAACTGGCAGTACGTCAGCACTAATGGTGACAATTTCCTAGCACTCCTGGGTACAAGTCCATAAATGTAATTGGCACCAAGCAATAGAGTTGTCACAGCTTTCACCTGCCGCATTAGGGCAAACTGCTTTTATGTCTAAACCACTGGGCCTGAAAGCTTCCTCTAAGTAGAGCCTGGAATTAATCTTGATCCACTGTAATTCAAAGTATCGTCAGATTTTCATTTCCCAGAGTGGGAGCGCGCCCCCATTGCCATGTTTTATGGCCTTGTTTGAGCCTCTACAAGTGCTTGTTTGGCAGCGATATTCAGAATCACCAAACCATGGGGATGTTCTGCTAGGTAATTAGCCCAGGCCAGTGGACTCAATTTTTTTATAACATTTTCAGAAAAATATGTGACCCAAGGAGGGGACTTGGCTGTTCAGCTGCAGCCTGCATGGGAAAGAACTGTTAAAACCAACAAAGCCAGGCACAGTGGCTCACACCTGTAATTCCAGCATTTTGGGAGGCCGAGGTGGGTGGATCACCTAAGGTCAGGAGTTCGAGACCAGCCTGGCCAACATGGTGAAACCCCGTCTCTACTAAAAATACAAAAAAAAAAAAAAAAATTAGCTGGGCGTGGTGGCGGTCGCCTGTAATC